ACCATTAATACCAACTGTCTACGTGGGAAGCCTTGGGGACCAGAAGCGCCGTCTGAAACTTCAGCCACGGCGTCTAAGGTGTCTAACGTCCTTTTCACGACCGTCGCCTGCTCAAATCTGCCCTTGAAACTCTGAGAGACAGGGGTCCCGTTTCTGGCCCTGACTTGCCCCTGGCTTCCTGTGCAGCTAGTAAGTCCTTTGCTCTCACTAGCCTTTAGTTTTTGCTTCTGATAATGGGCAAGTGGGTATGTAGGGTGGCACACAGCAATACTTACAACCCCTGCAAAATGAAATATATTAACCTCGCTTAACGTTTTAGAATTCACATCAAGCCAAGGGGACAGACGGCGGACTCGAGACAGAAGACGCCGACGGTTTACCCCTTACCCCCTTCCTGGTAAAAGTATACTGAGTCCCATCCCACCTCTACTCCACTGTCACCCCTCAGGCGGGTCCAAGGTCAGGGATGGCACAGGCCCTCACCCCCTCGTTGATGTGGTCGTAGATAGCGTCCGCGCCTTGATCGAAGGCGCGCTCGAAGAACATGACGCCCACGATGATGGTGAGGGCGAAGGTGGAGGTCCTGCGGAACAGCAGGGAGTACAATTTCGAAGTCAACGTCGCGGCCGCCATGTTTCTTCACAGTCCAACTCGCGCCACCGCGCCTGCGCTGGGGCCGACCTCGTTCCCCAAAGGCCCTAGACGTGCAACACTTTATGGGATTTGTAGTTCCTCTGAATCTCAGCCTTCGTGTTTTGAACCACAGAGGTATTCCTATCCTGGGAATGAGGAAAAAAACTCAAAAGGTTCATATCAGGACAGCCCAGATAATCTGATAAGATTTATTACCCAATTTTTCTTCTCCAGAATTCCTGGCTGTTAGAATATGTCAAACTACAACTCCCAGAAGCCCTCGCGCGCCATCACCTTCTCCCCGCCCTCCGCCCAGTCCCGGCTTAGATTCCCAAAGCTCTCTGGGAAGGGCGAACTGATGGCCAAGGCGAGACTACGAATCCCAGCAAGCAGTACGCGACGCGAGGACGCAGGAGGAGGAGCCCGGAGCTGCAGCCACCGGGGAGCCAGGTACCTTCCGCGAGACGTCGAGGGGCGAGTCCTAGTCTCTTTTCTCCGCACTGGAAGACTTGAACACTTCCTTCTCTGTGCGTACGCCCTGCGGCGGGACGCACCATTTGCTAGGCACATTTTTTTCTTTGTTTGAGACAGGGTCTCTGTCACCCAGGCTGGAGTGTAGTGGCGCAATCTCAGCTGGCTGGAGCCTTGACCTCCTTGGGCTCAAGCTATCCTCCCACCTCAGCCTCTCAAATAGCTGGGACTACAGGTATGTACCACCATGCCTGCCTAATTTTTTTCTGGTCTAATCTGAGCTCTTTGTGGCTTCCCAGGCAGCAAAGCACCTGCTCTGAGTGGCCATGGGGAAGCGATACTTCTGTGACTACTGCGACCGCTCCTTCCAGGACAACCTCCACAACCGCAAGAAGCACCTGAACGGGCTGCAGCACCTCAAGGCCAAGAAGGTCTGGTACGACATGTTCCGAGGTGGGTGCCGCTGGCTGGGGGCCAGGCTCCTGCATCCGAATCCCGTCCCTCTCTTCTCTCGCAGATGCAGCTGCCATCTTGCTGGATGAGCAGAACAAGCGGCCCTGCAGGAAGTTTCTACTGACAGGTAAAGTCCTCTGCACAGCTCAGGTCCCTGCGGAGCAGCGAGTAACTCTGTCTTCCTGCTGCAGGCCAGTGCGACTTTGGCTCCAACTGCAGATTTTCCCACATGTCAGAGCGAGACCTGCAGGAGCTGAGCATCCAGGTGGAGGGTACGTCTCGGGATGCCCTGGGCTAAGCGGGACCTCACTTGCCTTTGTCTCCCTGTCCCCACAGAGGAGAGGCGAGCCAGGGAGTGGCTACTAGATGCTCCTGAGCTCCCCGAGGGCCATCTGGAGGACTGGCTGGAGAAGAGAGCCAAGCGGCTGAGCTCAGCCCCAAGTAGCAGGTACAGGTCCCCAGGGTTCCCTCCCGCTGTGCCTTATTCTCCCCGCTTCTCTCTCTCTCTCTAGGGCTGAACCCATCAGAACCACTGTCTTCCAGTACCCCGTGGGCTGGCCACCAGTTCAGGAGCTGCCTCCATCCCTGCGGGCACCCCCACCTGGGGGGTGGCCTCTGCAGCCCAGAGTCCAGTGGGGCTGAGCCCCTTGCCCCCGACTGACCCCCACGTGGTCACTTTTCTCATCAGTCACAATAGGAAGCCAAGCCCGGTTCCTGCTACGCCCCATGGAGGCTCCGAGACCATCTGCCCAGCCTCACTGAGGCTCAGGACACGGCCACACCAAGTGCAGCCCTCGTCCTGGGTCTGCACCGGGCAGCTCTCCCCTCACTCTCCTCCACCTGCCCCCCTGCTTCTTAAGAAGATGGGGGAGAAAACTTCCAAATGTTTATAAAGAAAGTCTGTCACCACAGTGGTCTGGCTGTGTTTCCCTACACTGGGTGC